TAATGTTTGCGGAATGGAAATAAATCAATGGCAAGTACAGTTAACTCACTTGCTTACACAGTATGCAAAAGCGGGTAGGGGATGTGCAGATGTGTATAAAAGCCCTGTAAGGTGGTAACCTGAAGTCTTCTAACAAGGTCCTTTCATCAGGAAAATTACAGAAAACCCTTAAAGAAACTGAAGTCTCTTAACAATTCATATATACTGTTCTCAATGAGTGCCTAGTGCTTCGCTAGAAAAAGGCACTGAAATAGAGTTCAAGATTTCTACCTACGAAATGCTATAAATGAAATCAGGAGAGAAAGGGAGGTTATGGGGGCAGCTTCCTAATAAAGGGTCTCTCAATACTTCCCAGGCCATTTTAGCCCACTTCAGTTCCCCAAACTTGCGCAGGAAGGCAGAGCCCCCTCCTGAGGCTTCTCACACTGCGCTAATTAGCCAGCATGGTTGAGTTTTCACTACATCAGCCAGGGAAAAACACAAAACAAAACCAATCACCCTCTACTGGGCCGCGAAAACCTAAAGGCCCTTGAGGCCCTGGGGCGCGGTCTGGACGCGGGTGCGCCGGAACCTGAACCCTCGCCAGGAGCGCGATCCTCGTGCTGGGGCAGCTCCTGCTTTACCTGTGGCGAGGCCTGCTTCCCGTAGCGGGTGACCCCGGGACCGACCAACTCGCTGGGCCGCACGTCCCGTCCCGCCGCGCCGCACGCCGGCTCCTCAGCCCGCCCTACACAGCGCAGCCGCGCTCCCGGGCCCACGTGGGCCGCGCCCGGAGTGGGCGAGACCATGTGCCGGGTTACGCGGGGAGACAGCGGGCTACGTGCTCTGAAAAGAGCCAGCCAGGGGCCCCGGCTACCCTTCTCCGGCTCGCTATTCCTCTGAAGTCCTGTGGACTTGGAGTCTGAAAATTCCTCGAGTGGTAGAGATGCCTCAGCTAGGATGACAGCGTGGGGACGGCCGGCGGCGTCCCCTGCCCCAGGCCGCGGTGGCGGCGCCGCGACCCCGCCCTCTCGCGCCTGTCCTTCCCTCTGCTCCCAGCCTTTGCTGGGCGCCAGACCCGGCTTTGCCGTCCGGCTATTAGCCTACTGTGGCTAGTCACCCCCGGGGTCCCGGCCTTCTCGGGCTGGGGCCGCCGCCACCGCGGCAGGACGGGGAGGCGGGCCATGGCGTCCTGCGTGGGGAGCCGGACCCTAAGCAAGGATGATGTGAACTACAAAATGCATTTCCGGATGATCAACGAGCAGCAAGTGGAGGACATCACCATTGACTTCTTCTACCGGCCGCATACCATCACCCTGCTCAGCTTCACCATCGTCAGCCTCATGTACTTCGCCTTTACCAGGTGGGGCGGCCCAGCCGAGCGGGGGGCGCGTCGTAAATGCTCAATGTTGTTTTTCTATTTTCAGGGATGACTCTGTTCCAGAAGACAACATCTGGAGAGGCATCCTCTCTGTTATTTTCTTCTTTCTTATCATCAGTGTGTTAGCTTTCCCCAATGGTAAGTAATGTCATGCATTACCACATTTCTCCCCTTCTAACTTTATAATGTTATTTATCTGCAGGTCCGTTCACTCGACCTCATCCAGCCTTATGGCGAATGGTTTTTGGTGAGTTTATATTAGCAATGTAAAAGGATGTTTCTAAACTTCAGCATGTTTTTGTTTCTCTCAGGACTCAGTGTGCTCTACTTCCTGTTCCTGGTATTCCTACTCTTCCTGAATTTCGAGCAGGTTAAATCTCTAATGTATTGGCTAGATCCAAATCTTCGATACGCCACAAGGGAAGCAGATGTCATGGTATGTACTTGTCAGTGGCCTCTTGGAGAAACTCACTAATTATTCTCTTTTTTATTTTAAATAGGAGTATGCTGTGAACTGCCATGTGATCACCTGGGAGAGGATTATCAGCCACTTTGATATTTTTGCATTTGGACATTTCTGGGGCTGGGCCATGAAGGCCTTGCTGATCCGTAGTTACGGTCTCTGCTGGACAATCAGTATTACCTGGGAGCTGACTGAGGTAAGAAGGAGGGCATTGGGGGTTCCCCAGACTTTTTCCAACCATGGGCTCTTGTGTTTCTCAGCTCTTCTTCATGCATCTCCTCCCCAATTTTGCCGAGTGCTGGTGGGATCAAGTCATTCTGGACATCCTGTTGTGCAATGGCGGTGGCATTTGGCTGGGCATGGTCGTTTGCCGGTTTTTAGAGATGAGGACTTACCACTGGGCAAGCTTCAAGTGAGTTGCCTTCTTTTTGGATATTAGTCACAGGATTTTCACTGGAGCCATTCTCTTCTTACAGGGACATTCATACCACCACCGGGAAGATCAAGAGAGCTGTTCTGCAGTTCACTCCTGCTAGCTGGACCTATGTTCGATGGTTTGACCCCAAATCTTCTTTTCAGAGAGTAGCTGGAGTGTACCTTTTCATGATCATCTGGCAGGTATTTTTTCAGATGCCCAGAAGTTGGGAGGAACCAGGTTGACTAATTTCTCCGTCTTTTTCAGCTGACTGAGTTGAATACCTTCTTCTTGAAGCATATCTTTGTGTTCCAAGCCAGTCATCCATTAAGTTGGGGTAGAATTCTCTTTATTGGTGGCATCACAGCTCCCACAGTGAGGTAATTCTGCACAAGCCTGACTGTCATATGAGGCTCTCAATGAATTCCAACTTTGTTCTTTCAGACAGTACTACGCTTACCTCACCGACACACAGTGCAAGCGCGTAGGAACACAATGCTGGGTGTTTGGGTGAGTAATCTGTTATTGTGGAGATTTAAAAATAATACTTAACCTCTGTTCTCTGTCTAATTAGGGTCATTGGTTTCCTGGAGGCCATTGTTTGCATAAAATTTGGACAAGATCTCTTCTCTAAGACCCAAATACTCTATGTTGTGCTTTGGCTTCTTTGCGTGGTAAGTCACTGCATTTTACCCAAAGGCATTAGTTTGTGCAGCATCATTTGTTTTTCTCTTCCAGGCTTTCACCACTTTCCTCTGTCTGTACGGCATGATTTGGTATGCAGAACACTATGGTCACCGAGAAAAGGTATGGAAGGAGAGGCAGGCATGGCCATTGTTAATTCCTGCACTAAGCCTGTCTCTCTCCCTAGACCTACTCGGAGTGTGAAGATGGCACCTACAGTCCAGAGATCTCCTGGCATCACAGGAAAGGGACAAAAGGTATCTTGTTCTTGTTCGTTGTTTAAAATTTTGGGTGACGGTGTGCTCTGATTCCTTTGGCCAGGTTCTGAAGACAGCCCACCCAAGCATGCAGGCAACAACGAAAGCCATTCTTCCAGGAGAAGGAATCGGCATTCCAAGTCAAAAGTCACCAATGGCGTTGGAAAGAAATGAAAAACCCTGGTTAATCAAAGATGTTCCAGAGTGCCTAGAACTGAGAGGGAAATGGAACTCATTTGGAACTCCCCGTGAGGAGGTCGAGGCGCACAGGGCAAGCAGGAAGAGGCGAGGGCACTTGGGGGTCATTATTTGAGATCGTAAGTCTTGTTTCCCACAGACCTGGCCGCGTCAGGCAGATCATCGCCTGGGGGGCCTTTGCCAACGTGGGGTCTCTTCTAACTTCAGCACTTGACATGCGGTCACCGGTGGCAGCGCGGTGTGTTGAAGGGAAACGGTAGCTATTCATTCACAGTTGCCAAGAGCAGCTCCGCGCCTGCTGGATCGTGGATGCAGCGTAAACATCTTCCTTCAGACGAGGCATTAACCCCATGGTTAATGGACTGGTCACCAGTTTTTATTTTATTTTTATGAATCTACCTTTCCATTGATTGATTTAAGTTCAGGCCACTTTTCTGTCTTTTATTTGGTTACTGTTGTTATTTGTTTTTAAGTTAGGATGCTTTTTAACAGCCTTTAGAAGCCGCTGCTGAAATTGATACTGGGGGAAGGGTTCCCCTTCCTTCTAGAGCAGAAAAGGGAGAGAGGTGTTGTATTCCTGTTTGGTAACCTCAGTCTCCTGTAAGACCTCCTACCACATGGCGAGTATACACCAATCAGGAGAGGGTAGCTGCCTGCATAGGAGCCTCGCTTCCGATTATTCCCTTCCCAATATTATTCATCCAGACTTAGCCACAGTGCACAAAAGCAAACCTGCTAGAGAGGCAGTGAACACCACAGCTTCTCCCCAGCTAGGTGCCTTTTACATCGGGTTTGTTCTCCTTCCATGGTGTGTTGCTGACATTGTCACTGAGTCCCATGTGAGGTGCTGGTGAGTATTACCTTTCATCTGTGCCATGCTCTAGAACCTTGACCTTGATAGTTCACCACCTCTGATGGATCCCTGTTTTAAATAAAAACGATTCACTTTAAAGCCTATCAAAGGTCTGTCTGTAAAATGCTCATTTTCTTGCATCTTACTGGTATCTTCTATTGATTGTAAGCAGTCTGTGTTTTTCAAGTGACTTTAGGATAATATATATGTGTTTTACATAGTGAGAAGAAAAAAGAAAAGATGTGTATTTTAAAGGGCTTACAGACATATATGTCCTACTTCTTAGACTACCCAAGTGACCAACAGGAATGAACAACATAGTCATTGTTTTTTCCTGTGGTAATGGTTTCCAAGTTGGACTTTTTTTTCCTCTAACAAGAGGCCAGTACCCAGTTGATTAGCTTACAGATATCAACTCACTGAAAGTAATCTTTTGTTCCCTCATTTCACACAGCACAAAGGTTCGTTCTGATGTTTCTTCTTCTTTAAGGAAATCTTTAGCCATAGAAGTGTCACTTTTTTTTTTTCTGCAAAAGAATTCCAAGATGAACGGGTTGAATGAATCATGCCAGCCAGGGTCACATCCTGTCCTCAGGGGGCCCAGTGCTCAATAGTAGATTCTGCGGGAGTGGAGAAGCGTCAGTGGCAGCTCCGCTCACTTGGTGAGTGAGGGATTTGGCTGTGATGAGCCTCAGCTCCGAGCTCTCAAATGTCCTCCAGCCAGCATCTGCCTGCTTCCCACAAAAGGATAGAAGAGAGGCAAAGTGCGTGTTTCATAAAACCTGCCTGCACTTTTATAACCCATCAAAGAGGCCATTTTTAAACACAGGTACAATTTAAACATGATCTTTCTTTGCAAATAAATATGTTTTGTTTCATCCTGTGTTCTGCTTTTCTAAGCATGACATACTTGTGCCCATTGGAGAAGACACCTGTCTCTTCTTTCTCACACCGGTGGTGCCTCACTGAGTGTTTCCGGGTTCATTTTCCGGGAGCACTGGGCCTGACACTTTCACACTCTTCTGACTTTCGCCTTGTTGCAACTGATGGAGCATGTGTGCTTCCTCTGAGGCCAGCCTACAGGAGGCAGCTGTTTCGCAGGTGGTGAATTCGACTTTACTGTGGCATTGTGAAGAGCAGGGTGCACAGGAGATGATTTTTTCTCCATGGCTTTGTAAGAAACAGCCAGGAAAGTTCTCAGATACTTTCCATGCCCTTTCTTTGAGTTGAAACTTTCTATTTCCCTTCAGTCAGAGCTCTTTACTATAGTAGTTACAAAACCAGTGCTTTCCATGGCTGGCCAGAACCACAGCTGCTATTCCTTTTAGAAGCCATACTGCTGGGTTTGGCCTACTTTTTTCACCGTTTCTATGGAAATAAACCTCACATTGATGGAAATAGAATGCGTGTTTCAGAATCATCATTCAATATCTGAAATGATTTGATTGTAAATTATCTCATGGTCCCTGTTTGCAAACCACCCTCTTAAGAGAGAACATTGTTTTGGACCTAAAGCTTGAAGAACGGTTTATGTATTTTTCTCCTTAAGTAGCATTGCATTGAGTGTTAGGTTCTTTTCCCTTTTTTTCATTCTTGGTCTTCCCAAAGCTTCTTCCCACATTTCGTTTGTGTCTGTTTCCACCATTCATAGAAACCTTGGAACCACTCTCACAGCAATGCTAGGATGTTTCATGGACCTGTTAAGCATTTTGATGATACAAGACATCCTATCAATGCCAGTCTTATTTTCGCTAGGACTCTGCTTCCACAGTAAGCTCCTAAGGTGCTCACCCAACCCAGGAGAAAACAAAATTCATTACCAAATACAACAGGTTCAGCCTTCTTGGTCTTCCCTCAGAAGCCACCGTGTAGCACCCTGGAATGATGCCTCTTTATGCCAAGGCCCACCCTTTGGAATTGGGAGGGTTTTGGGTAGAATCCTGCACTTACAGAGGCCCTTGGGGTCATTGAGAAGTGGAGGAGGTTGGACACAGAAGGGGAGGCTAAACACAAGGTGGGGAAGAAAAAATGTAACCATTGGCAGCCAGACTGAAGCTAGCCCTTTAAAATACGGGGTTGGGGGGTTAACATCCGCTCTTTGGAATGTGCTCAGTGACTGCTGCAGAGTTCCTGGGCCACCCTAATGTTTACCAGGTGGGCGTTGTTTATATGGTTCTTATTGTTATGACAACTAGAAATCCCACAGTAGACTAGACAGTGCTCCCTACCATTTCCCATTTATAGGATTGAAATCAAGATGTAAGGAGAGCTGGCCGGGCGCAGGGCTCACGCCTGTAATCCCAGCACTTTGGGAGGCTGAGGTGGGTGGATCGCCTGAGGTCAGGAGTTTGAGACCAGCCTGACCAATATGGTGAAACCCTGTCTCTGCTGAAAATACTTAAATTAGCCGGGCATGGTGGCAGGCACCTGTAGTCCCAGCTACTCGGGAGACAGAGACAGAAGAAATGCTTGAACCCAGGAGGTGGAGGTTCCAGTGAGCCGAGATCACGCCACCGCACTCTCTAACCTGGGCGACAGAGCGAGACTATCTCAAAAAAAAAAAAAAAAAAAAAAAAAAACTGTA